TTACTCTTGTCACCATGCAACATAAAAGAGGAACCCGGAGGAGAAGACAAAGAGTTCTGTTTAAGGGCATGTTAGGTTTCAAATAACCTCAGGTCTTCAGGGACCTCCCAGAAAGGATGTCCAGGGAGTAGTTTGCTATCAGGGTCTAGCTCAGGAGACAGATGTGGCGCTGGGGTATTAATCTGGGAGTTAGCATGCAGTTGAAAGCTCATGTGAGGGGAGGGAATTACCGAGGAAACACCATGGAATCCAGCATCAGCAATGGAAGTGGAGTCGAGGGGAGAGACTTAGGGCTGAGGTCTCCTACACTGAGGTCAAGGAAGCAAGTGAGCCTAGCCTGGAGTCTACTCTCCTAGAGTTTGAGCTGCCTAGAAGGGTGGTGCCATGAAATAGAAGCCCTAACAAAAGCTAAGTGCATCACTGACTATGAGGGAATAACCAGAGAGATGACCTGGGGAAGGAAAAAAGGGAAGAAAATGCCAAAAGGTTTTCTCCTCCAGATGAAGATCTAGAAGCAGCGGGGAAAACGAGGATATTGAACCAGACCCTTCAGTTAGCGCATTTTTCACACAGGTTATAATACAATTGATTGGATGACATTCCCATCCTGAGAATTTCCTGATTACCATAATTACGTCTCATCCTTTCATCTTTTTAATTGGCCATTTACAAACCACTTTCAGGAGTACAGGGCCACATAATCAAACCTAACTAATGTTGACGAATAAATAAAATGTTTCTTTCATATCTAATAATACGTAGCCTGTCCTAGAACTACAACCCTGTTTTTAATTGACTGACATTTAAAACCCTGAATTTTTATTTCTGTATACAAAAAAGAGAACTTTGAGACAGTCCCTAAGTAGGCAATTCGTTTTCACACGTTCTTAAAACATATTCTACACTCCCTTCGCTTTCCGCCTTCCTGCCTCCTCAGATCTCGTTTCTTCGGCTACGAATCTCGCGAGAAGTCAAGTTCTCATGAGTTCTCCCAAAATCCACCGCTCTTCCTCTTTCCCTAAGCAGCCTGAGGTGAGTGTTTCTCCTGCGTTGCTCCGAGGGCCCAATCCTCCTGCCATCGCCGCCATCCTGGCTTCGGGGGCGCCGGCCTCCAGGCCCCCGGGAGGAGAACTCCTAGGGCTACTAAATCCTCGCTGGAGGCGGTGGCTTCTTATGCGGGAGGACGTGGCGGAGGGCCTGACTTTGGGAGCCGGGGTCAGTCGGCCTCTGAGGTCCGCAGAGGGACGTGATGGGCGGGAATGGGTGGATTGAAACAGGCTGTATTTTCTTCCAAAGGGTTGACTGGATTGGTGAGGCCCGTGTGGCTACTTCTGTGGAAGCAGTGCTGTAGTTACTGGAAGATAAAAGGGAAAGCAAGCCCTTGGTGGGGGAAAGTATGGCTGCGATGATGGCATTTCTTAGGACATATTGACAGAATTACACTGTACTTTCCTCTAGGTGATCTGTGAAAATGGTTCGCTATTCACTTGACCCGGAGAACCCCACGAAATGTAAGTGGACAGGAGGTAGATACCCATTTCCTCCAAAAATTAACCAAAACGTTTTATTTTCTAGCATGCAAATCAAGAGGTTCCAATCTTCGTGTTCACTTTAAGGTATGCGATTCATAGTTGTGATCCAACAGTTCTAGTTAACCAACACTTTATTCTTCATACTTAGAACACTCGTGAAACTGCTCAGGCCATCAAGGGTATGCATATACGAAAAGCCACGAAGTATCTGAAAGATGTCACTTTACAGAAACAGTGTGTACCATTCCGACGTTACAATGGTGGAGTTGGCAGGTGTGCGCAGGTGAGAATTCTTAGTTGCCATTTGAAAAGACAGAAAATGACTCATCATCTCCATTTTCTTTCAGGCCAAGCAATGGGGCTGGACACAAGGTCGGTGGCCCAAAAAGAGTGCTGAATTTTTGCTGCACATGCTTAAAAACGCAGAGAGTAATGCTGAACTTAAGGTACCCAAACCACTAACATCCTGTGCAACTTGCCTGGTTTCATTCTCCTTCCTTTCTTCCCCAGGGTTTAGATGTAGATTCTCTGGTCATTGAGCATATCCAAGTGAACAAAGCACCTAAGATGCGCCGCCGGACCTACAGAGCTCATGGTCGGATTAACCCATACATGAGCTCTCCCTGCCACATTGAGATGATCCTTACGGAAAAGGAACAGATTGTTCCTAAACCAGAAGAGGAGGTTGCCCAGAAGAAAAAGGTAAATAAGTAGTTGCTCGGTTTTGTTTGTGACTAAGAAACTTAACACATTTTTCTTTCCCCAGATATCCCAGAAGAAACTGAAGAAACAAAAACTTATGGCACGGGAGTAAATTCAGCATTAAAATAAATGTAATTAAAAGGAAAAGAATGTTGGTTGTCTTTATTAGTGAACATATTTCA